ATATAAGAATAAGGCATTATCAAGACGATTTTCGCCTATCAAATGTGTTGTCTGCGTGTACATCAGACCTTTTCCTGGAATGAAGGTAGAAAAGTATCAACAATAAAGGATGGAGAAAGCCCCGTAAATGATAACCTTTGCCCCAGAGGGAAAGGATGGGCAGCGGAGGGGAAAGTAAAGGGTGGCAAGCTAGAAAAATTAGACATCCAGTGTGGGAGGGCTGGCACTGGAGTGGGTTGCCACAGTAGGGAGGGGACTCAGAGCTGGAGGCAATTCCTTTGGCCGGGCTTGTCCTGCGACTTACCGTGGGGCAGCGCAATGTGGAGAGGCCTGGTAAAATGGCTGGGCAAGGGTGCGGAGGGGACATAACTGGCAGGAAGGAGTCATGATTCGTGGTCGAACAGAGTCCAGACCAGCTCGACCTGTGAGCAACGAACGGCCCTGAGACTCGCATACCCCAATACCGGTAGTGGCCGTGAAGGGCAAAGAAATGTGTTCTGAGGCGATCCCAGCATCTAAGCTGCGACTGGTCTACTCAGAGACTGGATGGAAGCTGGGAAGAGAAAGCTGCTTCCCGCTTCGGGGTGAGGGATGGAGGAAGGGAGAACAAGCAGTAGAGAAGAAAAAGTTTCAGATCCCACAGCCCCGGGGGGTCACTCCTGCTGGACCTACTCCGACCCCCTAGGGCCGGGAGTGAAGGCGGGACTTGTGCGGTTACCAGCGGAAATGCCTCGGGGTCAGAAGTCGCAGGAGAGATAGACAGCTGCTGAACCAATGGGACCAGCGGATGGGGCGGATGTTATCTACCATTGGTGAACGTTAGAAACGAATAGCAGCCAATGAATCAGCTGGGGGGGGCGGAGCAGTGACGTTTATTGCGGAGGGGGCCGCTTCGAATCGGCGGCGGCCAGCTTGGTGGCCTGGGCCAATGAACGGCCTCCAACGAGCAGGGCCTTCACCAATCGGCGGCCTCCACGACGGGGCTGGGGGAGGGTATATAAGCCGAGTAGGCGACGGTGAGGTCGACGCCGGCCAAGACAGCACAGACAGATTGACCTATTGGGGTGTTTCGCGAGTGTGAGAGGGAAGCGCCGCGGCCTGTATTTCTAGACCTGCCCTTCGCCTGGTTCGTGGCGCCTTGTGACCCCGGGCCCCTGCCGCCTGCAAGTCGGAAATTGCGCTGTGCTCCTGTGCTACGGCCTGTGGCTGGACTGCCTGCTGCTGCCCAACTGGCTGGCAAGATGAAGCTCTCCCTGGTGGCCGCGATGCTGCTGCTGCTCAGCGCGGCGCGGGCCGAGGAGGAGGACAAGAAGGAGGACGTGGGCACGGTGGTCGGCATCGACCTGGGGACCACCTACTCCTGGTAAGTGGGGTTGCGGATGCAGGGGGACGGGGGCTGATGTCCCTCTGTCGGGTTTTTCTGCCAGCGTCGGCGTGTTCAAGAACGGCCGCGTGGAGATCATCGCCAACGATCAGGGCAACCGCATCACGCCGTCCTATGTCGCCTTCACTCCTGAAGGGGAACGTCTGATTGGCGATGCCGCCAAGAACCAGCTCACCTCCAACCCCGAGAACACGGTCTTTGACGCCAAGCGGCTCATCGGCCGCACGTGGAATGACCCGTCTGTGCAGCAGGACATCAAGTTCTTGCCGTTCAAGGTTCGACCGGGTTTTTCTCATCCAGTTAGAGACTGTGTCTGAAAACAATAATTCTTTAAAATAGGTGGTTGAAAAGAAAACTAAACCATACATTCAAGTTGATATTGGAGGTGGGCAAACAAAGACATTTGCTCCTGAAGAAATTTCTGCCATGGTTCTCACTAAAATGAAAGAAACCGCTGAGGCTTATTTGGGAAAGAAGGTAAATATTTCTAGAACAATGTTAAGTATTTTACAATACACTTAATTATCTTTTATCCTTTTAGGTTACCCATGCAGTTGTTACTGTACCAGCCTATTTTAATGATGCCCAACGCCAAGCAACCAAAGACGCTGGAACTATTGCTGGCCTAAATGTTATGAGGATCATCAACGAGCCGTAAGTATGAAATTCAGGGATACGGCATATTTTGACAAAACTTTTCCCTTTTTCAATCTAATAGTACGGCAGCTGCTATTGCTTATGGCCTGGATAAGAGGGAGGGGGAGAAGAACATCCTGGTGTTTGACCTGGGTGGCGGAACCTTCGATGTGTCTCTTCTCACCATTGACAATGGTGTCTTCGAAGTTGTGGCCACTAATGGAGATACTCATCTGGGTGGAGAAGACTTTGACCAGCGTGTCATGGAACACTTCATCAAACTGTACAAAAAGAAGACGGGCAAAGATGTCAGGAAAGACAATAGAGCTGTGCAGAAACTCCGGCGCGAGGTAGAAAAGGCCAAACGGGCCCTGTCTTCTCAGCATCAAGCAAGAATTGAAATTGAGTCCTTCTATGAAGGAGAAGACTTTTCTGAGACCCTGACTCGGGCCAAATTTGAAGAGCTCAACATGGTATGTTCCTTGTTTTCTGCTTTGCTAATGAGCAGACATCACAGTAACCATGTCTTTTTTCTAGGATCTGTTCCGGTCTACTATGAAGCCCGTCCAGAAAGTGTTGGAAGATTCTGATTTGAAGAAGTCTGATATTGATGAAATTGTTCTTGTTGGTGGCTCGACTCGAATTCCAAAGATTCAGCAACTGGTTAAAGAGTTCTTCAATGGCAAGGAACCATCCCGTGGCATAAACCCAGATGAAGCTGTAGCGTATGGTGCTGCTGTCCAGGCTGGTGTGCTCTCTGGTGATCAAGATACAGGTAGGTCATCATCGCAGCATCTTTCTTAGTGATGAATTAAAAGTTAAATAACTTATCCTTACAGGTGACCTGGTACTGCTTGATGTATGTCCCCTTACACTTGGTATTGAAACTGTGGGAGGTGTCATGACCAAACTGATTCCAAGGAACACAGTGGTGCCTACCAAGAAGTCTCAGATCTTTTCTACAGCTTCTGATAATCAACCAACTGTTACAATCAAGGTCTATGAAGGTAATTACTTAAGTTTGTTAATATCATGGCTTAACTAACAAGTTTTTCTGTATGTAACTTCTAGGTGAAAGACCCCTGACAAAAGACAATCATCTTCTGGGTACATTTGATCTGACTGGAATTCCTCCTGCTCCTCGTGGGGTCCCACAGATTGAAGTCACCTTTGAGATAGATGTGAATGGTATTCTTCGAGTGACAGCTGAAGACAAGGGTACAGGGAACAAAAATAAGATCACAATCACCAATGACCAGAATCGCCTGACACCTGAAGAAATCGAAAGGATGGTTAATGATGCTGAGAAGTTTGCTGAGGAAGACAAAAAGCTCAAGGAGCGCATTGATACTAGAAATGAGTTGGAAAGCTATGCCTATTCTCTAAAGAATCAGATTGGAGATAAAGAAAAGCTGGGAGGTAAACTTTCCTCTGAAGATAAGGAGACCATGGAAAAAGCTGTAGAAGAAAAGATTGAATGGCTGGAAAGCCACCAAGATGCTGACATTGAAGACTTCAAAGCTAAGAAGAAGGAACTGGAAGAAATTGTTCAACCAATTATCAGCAAACTCTATGGAAGTGCAGGCCCTCCCCCAACTGGTGAAGAGGATACAGCAGAAAAAGATGAGTTGTAGACACTGATCTGCTAGTGCTGTAATATTGTAAATACTGGACTCAGGAACTTTTGTTAGGAAAAAATTGAAAGAACTTAAGTCTCGAATGTAATTGGAATCTTCACCTCAGAGTGGAGTTGAAACTGCTATAGCCTAAGCGGCTGTTTACTGCTTTTCATTAGCAGTTGCTCACATGTCTTTGGGTGGGGGGGAGAAGAAGAATTGGCCATCTTAAAAAGCGGGTAAAAAACCTGGGTTAGGGTGTGTGTTCACCTTCAAAATGTTCTATTTAACAACTGGGTCATGTGCATCTGGTGTAGGAAGTTTTTTCTACCATAAGTGACACCAATAAATGTTTGTTATTTACACTGGTCTAATGTTTGTGAGAAGCTTCTAATTAGATCAATTACTTATTTTAGGAAATTTAAGACTAGATACTCGTGTGTGGGGTGAGGGGAGGGAGTATTTGGTATGTTGGGATAAGGAAACACTTCTATTTAATGCTTCCAGGGATTTTTTTTTTTTTTTTTAACCCTCCTGGGCCCAAGTGATCCTTCCACCTCAGTCTCCCAGCTAATTGAGACCACAGGCTTGTTACCACCATGCTCGGCTTTTGCATTAATCTAAGAAAAGGGGAGAGAAGTTAATCCACATCTTTACTCAGGCAAGGGGCATTTCACAGTGCCCAAGAGTGGGGTTTTCTTGAACATACTTGGTTTCCTATTTCCCCTTATCTTTCTAAAACTGCCTTTCTGGTGGCTTTTTTTAAAATTATTACTAATGATGCTTTTATAGCTGCTTGGATTCTCTGAGAAATGATGGGGAGTGAGTGATCACTGGTATTAACTTTATACACTTGGATTTCATTTGTAACTTTAGGATGTAAAGGTATATTGTGAACCCTAGCTGTGTCAGAATCTCCATCCCTGAAATTTCTCATTAGTGGTACTGGGGTGGGATCTTGGATGGTGACATTGAAACTACACTAAATCCCCTCACTATGAATGGGTTGTTAAAGGCAATGGTTTGTGTCAAAACTGGTTTAGGATTACTTAGATTGTGTTCCTGAAGAAAAGAGTCCAGGTAAATGGTATGATCAATAAAGGACAGGCTGGTGCTAACATAAAATCCAATATTGTAATCCTAGCACTTTGGGAGGCCAAGGCGGGTGGATCACAAGGTCAAGAGATAGAGACCATCTTTGCCAACATGGTGAAACTCCATCTCTACTGAAAATACAAAAATTAGCTGGGCGTGGTAGTGCAAGCTGAAGGCTGAGGCAGGAGAATCACTCGAACCCGGGAGGCAGAGGTTGCAGTGAGCCGAGATCACACCACTGTACTCCAGCCCGGCACTCCAGCCTGGCGACAAGAGTGAGACTCCACCTCAAAAAAAAAAAAAAGAATCCAATACTGCCCAAGGATAGGTATTTTATAGATGGGCAACTGGCTGAAAGGTTAATTCTCTAGGGCTAGTAGAACTGGATCCCAACACCAAACTCTTAATTAGACCTAGGCCTCAGCTGCACTGCCCGAAAAGCATTTGGGCAGACCCTGAGCAGAATACTGGTCTCAGGCCAAGCCCAATACAGCCATTAAAGATGACCTACAGTGCTGTGTACCCTGGGGCAATAGGGTTAAATGGTAGTTAGCAACTAGGGCTAGTCTTCCCTTACCTCAAAGGCTCTCACTACCGTGGACCACCTAGTCTGTAACTCTTTCTGAGGAGCTGTTACTGAATATTAAAAAGATAGACTTCAACTATGTGTCTGATGTCTATAGTTTGTTGTTTA